GGTACTGAGATGTAAGTGATCAGCTGAAGGGAGAAACTGTACACCATGTGACGGACAAATTGCCTGCCTCAAGAAAGCACTTAGGACCATTCTGCAGCCACTCAGTGACCTTGGCTAGAAACCAATGGCTGTGCGGCGTGAGGTAAGATGAAAGGAAATACCCTAGGGATCCAGGACTTCTGCATTTGGTGAAACGTCCGCTTCCACTACAAGGCTTTGGGATGTCTAGTCTGTAGACTGGAGTAACATTAATACTGACTCATGCAGAAACAATATAGCTACATATTGAACTGGGGGAAGGGGTGGCAAAACCCTCTGCAAATAGGAAGTGCCACAAGAGCACCGAGATAAGGATGAGGCCCTGCGTGAGCGCAGCCTTCGGGTTTTCCTTGGGCCGATCAGCACCGACTCCACCGCTCTCGGCGAGGCACCTCCAGCTCCCGGGAATGAGAAATGTGCCCGCCACAGCAGGGGCCCACAGGAATGAAGGGCGCCGGCGCTGCGTAGGCCCAACAGTTCCCCGCGCCCTCGCCCCCGGCCCCGGCCCAGCCCGGCCCTTCTTCCCCCGCCTTGGCAGAGTGGCGTCATCAGGGGGCGAAAAACCCGACGAGCATGAGGCCCGCAGATCCCGTGTAGGAGATGCGACTCTCGAAGTTGTCGTCCGTGAGTTCGGAGGCAGCGGCGAGGCGGGCCGCGGCAAGAAGCAGCGCCACACCCGGGAACAGCGCTAGGCGGCGGAGGCGCATGGCGGCGAGGTGGGGTGGGGACGGCCGGAAGGGTCGCGGCTCGGCTGGGACTGCGGAGGTCGGGCGCGCGACCACAAACCGGCTGCCTGCGCTGGCGCGTCTGGCCCAGGGGACCTGCAGCCGGAGGTCCCAACCCCCAAACCCGGCTCGGGCCGCTGTGTGGCAGCCGCTGATTGGCTGCGCGTCGCCTTCGTCCGGCGGGCGGGACCAGCTGGTTACCGCTGAGTGGCCGGAGAGCGGGGCGGGGCGGGGCCTAGGCGGCGAGTGGCTGGGCGAGCGTTGCTCCGCATGGTCCTGGGCTGTGGGTAGGGGCTAGGGCCGGGTCCCGGGGTGAGCCGAAACCTGGGGGTCGAGCGGGGCGGGGAATGGGGCGCAGTGAGGCTGGGAGCCGGCCCTGAGCTCGTCTTGCATAGGGGTAGCCAGGCTCGGGGCACCTGAGCTGGAGGCGGAAGCGTGAAATAAGGACTGAGTGGGCAAAGAGAACCTGGGCTGAGGTGAGGCCCAGAAGCGAGAATGGAGGAGAGAAAATGACACTTGATGCTTACATTTTCTTAGCAGACATGGCCGCTTACCAACAAGAAGAGCAGATGCAGCTTCCCCGAGCTGATGCCATTCGTTCACGTCTCATCGATACTTTCTCTCTCATTGAGCATTTGCAAGGCTTGAGCCAAGCTGTGCCGCGGCACACTATCAGGGAGTTACTTGGTCAGCAGCCTATTTCTTCACTAATTTAAATTTATCCACTATCCCTTTTTAATTTTTGTTGTAGATCCTTCCCGCCAGAAGAAACTTGTATTGGGAGATCAACACCAGCTAGTGCGTTTCTCTATAAAGCCTCAGCGTATAGAACAGATTTCACATGCCCAGAGGCTGTTGAGCAGGCTTCATGTGCGCTGCAGTCAGAGGCCACCTCTTTCTTTGTGGGCCGGATGGGTCCTTGAGTGTATCCTTTCATGTCACTCATTTTTATCCTGGTCCACTCTGTACATTTCCTTAAGAGACAACAGGTCCTCTCTTCAAAAACTTCATCATCTTCCTGGTCTTTTTGAATACGATCATATTGATGGTTGAAATAGGTGAGAACTGACCTTGTATGAAAGAGGAAGTGACTTTTATTCCTCCTTTGCTCTATCTTCACAGAATTGCTGGAATCCACAAATACCAAACTATGGCCATTGAAGCTGACCTTGGAGGTGGCAGCTTGGTTTATCTTGCTTATTTTCATCCTGGAGATCCTTCTTAAGTGGCTATCCAACTTTTCTGTTTTCTGGAAGAGTGCCTGGAATGTCTTTGACTTTGTTGTTACCATGTTGGTAAGGATAGAGATCCTGAGGGTTCGTTTAGTTATTTTACTTATAACCTGTGTGTTTTCCACAGTCCCTGCTTCCCGAGGTTGTGGTATTGGTAGGGGTAACAGGCCAATCGGTGTGGCTTCAGCTTCTGAGGATCTGCCGGGTGCTGAGGTCTCTCAAACTCCTTGCACAATTCCGTCAAATTCAAATTATTATTTTGGTCCTGGTCAGGGCCCTCAAGGTGATTTGACTGTTGCAAGCTAAAGCAGGGGGCCCACATCTGACATGAGAGTTATGGCCTCTAGAGCATGACCTTCCTCTTGATGTTGCTGCTCATCTTCTTCTACATTTTTGCTGTGACTGGTGTCTACGTCTTCTCAGAGTACACCCGTTCACCTCGTCAGGACCTGGAGTACCATGTGTTCTTCTCGTAAGCAGAGCTGGGGACAGCTGGGTGAGGGGGCTTCTGTCTATTCACATGTCTTTTTCTTTAGGGACCTCCCGAATTCCCTGGTAACAGTGTTCATTCTCTTCACCTTGGATCATTGGTATGCACTGCTTCAGGACGTCTGGAAGGTGCCTGAAGTCAGTCGCATCTTCAGCAGCATCTATTTCATCCTTTGGTTGTTGCTTGGCTCCATTATCTTTCGAAGTATCATAGTAGCCATGATGGGTAAGCATAGAGGAGGTGAAACTTGTTTGGGAATCTCCCAGCTCCTAATGGCCCTTTGGGGCAGTTACTAACTTTCAGAATATCAGGAAAGAGCTGAATGAGGAGATGGCGCGTCGGGAGGTTCAGCTCAAAGCTGACATGTTCAAGCGGCAGATCATCCAGAGGTCTGCTTCTCCCTTTTCAACCCCAACTTTCCTGTCTTTGCTCTTTTTTTTTTTTGCTCTGCAGGAGAAAAAACATGTCACATGAAGCACTGACGTCAAGCCATAGCAAAATAGAGGACAGGTTAGGAGTATGTATGTGAACTGGGATAGAAAATGTTTGTGAAGCCATAAATTTCTTCTTTAAGTTCAAGAGGAGCTAGTCAACAAAGGGAAAGTTTGGACTTATCAGAAGTGTCTGAAGTAGAGTCTAATTATGGTGCCACTGAAGAGGATTTAATAACATCTGCATCAAAAACAGAAGAGACCTTGTCAAAAAAGAGAGAGTACCAGTCTTCCTCCTGTGTCTCCTCCACATCCTCTTCCTATTCTTCCTCTTCTGAATCCAGATTTTCTGAATCTATTGGTGAGCCGAAGAACTATAATAATGAGTTTTTTGACGTGCTTTTCTGAAGCATTCCTCCCTGCAGGTCGTTTGGACTGGGAGACTCTTGTGCACGAAAATCTGCCCGGGCTAATGGAAATGGATCAGGATGACCGTGTTTGGCCCAGAGACTCACTCTTCCGATATTTTGAGTTGCTAGAAAAGCTTCAGTATAACCTAGAGGAACGTAAGAAGTTACAAGAGTTTGCAGGTATGGAGTTAGGGCAGTCATGGGGACCATGGCTCTCCAGCCTCACAATCTGTTTCCTTTGCAGTGCAGGCACTGATGAACTTGGAAGACAAGTAAAGCAATGGATGGCTTCAATATCCTTGGGCCCAGCAAAAGATAATGAAGGGAATTGTTGGAAATAGAGAATTGAAAATATAAACATTCAGATAGAACAATGTCTGTTCATTAAAATTAAAAAGTATAAGTGTCTAGGCCAGGCGTGGTGAAACCCTGTCTCTACTAAAAATACAAAAAAATTAGCTGGGTGTGGTGGCAGATGCTTGTAATCATAGCTACTTGGGAGCCTGAGGCAGGAGAATCACTTGAACCTGGGAGTCAGAGGTTGCAGTGAGCCAAGATTGCACCACTGCACTCCAGCCTGGGCAACAGAGTGAGACTCTGTATAAGTGTCTTATAAATACTCCTGATAGCTGCTCAGTAGTGTGACCCTGAGATAAGGGATATTGAAAGGCATAAGGTCAAGTAAAAGAGTTAGTTCAAGCTGAGTGTGGTGATGTGTGCCTCTAGTCCCAGCTATGGGCTGAGGCAGGATTGTTTGAGGCAGGGAGTTCGAGGCTACAGCAAGCTAGGATCATATCACTGCATTCCAGCCTGGGCAACATAGCGAGACCCTATCTCTAAAAAAGAACAAAACAAGTTAGCTCAGATGCCAGTGGAGTCTGTGCTCCTTAGCTTTCTACCCTTTCCACAGCTCCTGAATCTGACTCATTTCTTGACTTTATCATTATAGCTTCCACCCTTCCTGCAACCTCTACTGCCTGATTAGAGTCCTAATTTTACCCTCTCCCTCCCTGATGCATAGGTAAAGGCCCCTCTGTGGAGTAAGGAGATCTTCAGAGCTGTTAGTGTAACTAATTGAGAAGTATTGTTTCCATTGCGTGTTCCACTCATGTTGCTTCTCTTGTGAACCATTAACTTTAATTGGATATTATTTTTACCTGTTTCTGGACCGGAAGTCTCTTTATTTCATTTTGCCATAGCTCAGGGCAGTGTTCAAATCAGTAAGTGTTGTACAGGTTTTTAGTGTTAGAAGGGATTTCAGAGTTAATCTATCTCCCATCAAAGCAGGAACACCTTTTAGAACATCACTGAAAGGAGGATTATCCAGGTAATGCTTAATGTTTCTAGTTATTTGGGATTTATTATCTAGAAGGGATCCCATTCCATCGTTAGAAGACTTAAGTCTTTAGACATGTTTATTATTAAAAATTATATCACTTATTGAGTGTTTAACATGTATGAGGTTATTTATATATTTAGTATATATATACTGTATATAGAGTATGCATATTTCATAAAATAATCATATATGGAAGATAGCGTCACATTTTTAGAGATCAGAAAACTAAGGCCTAAAGAAATTAAGTAAGTTAAGTAGCTTGCCCAAGAGCACATACCAAGTAAGAGGTAGAGCTAAGGTTCTAACTCAGGTTAAAAATTCTGAGTTGAGAAAAAAATCAGTTGAAGCCATTTAAACAATAAAATAGCTTACTGGAGACTGGAAAATTCAAAGGTAGTATAGCTTCAGGATTGATTTAATGTAAAAATTCACTGTTGTTAGATCTGTGGTTTTGTTTCTCTGGAATTTTCCTGTCTGCGCTCTCCTCCACGTGTTCTTGTTATTCTCAGACTGGCTTCACTTGGGTAGCCAGACAATTTTCTGAAGCGCCTAGGCTTGCATACCTATTTCCCCATATGCAGGGGAAGAGAGCCGGTGACTCCTTTCTCAGTCAATGAACAAAATTTTTGAGCTTTGGGTCACAATAATGGTTATTCTTGGAGTGAAGATACTGATGGGGAGGAAGCATGAAGCATCTGGAGTGCTATAGATATGTTCCATATCTTGATCTGCATGGTGGTTACACCGGTATATACAGATGTAAAAATTCAACAAAATGTACACTTAAAATTTGGGCATTAACTGCAGGTAAGTCAACCTCCACTCCTCTAAAGATATCCTGACCACCACTCTGATTGGACCAAGAAGTTAGGTCATATGCTTACGTCTGAACAAATTGTTGAGGTAAGGTGGTGGTTGTGATGAAATCACTAATTAAGGCTTTCTCCTGAACTGGAGGTAAGGTCAGTAACACCCAACCTTAAGTAAGGGCTGCTACCCAAGTGGGGAAGAGATGGAAGGGGGCAATAGGGTGGTAATTATAAAGTCCTCACCTAAGAGTATGTCTGGCAAAAAGGCCAAGATGGGGAAAAGGCAAATGAATTGAATGTCCAGAATAAACAAATCTATGAAGACAGAAAGTAGATTAGTGGTTTCTTGGGGGTTGGG